GGCTTCCAGCAAATAAATGTTGCATTTTTCAGATATATCCTAATTCTTTCATAGATATTCAGTCTCTACTCCACCTCTGGCCAAGCCTTTCCTGGTGGTAGGAAACTGGGGACTTGAGTCCTATGTTGTACTGTGAGGGTAGAGAATAGAAGAGAAAGCATGAGAGAAAAGCATGAAAAGAAGAATCAAAAGAAAGCAATATAAGAAGGAAAGAGAAAGAACAGAGAAGTGGGAAGACAGTGGAGGGTAGAAACTAGGACCGGAAGACATGGGGACAAGCTGATGCCCACTGCACAACGTCCTCACAGGTAGTTGGGCCATTTCCCCATCTGGGGTACAGAGGTGGCCAGGGAGCCCATGAGAAATGAGGAAACTGCCTTCCCAAACTACTGGAGAAAGAGGGTGGGGGTGGTGATCCACATAGCTGGGCTCAGGAGGAAAGAGGGCTGGGAGTCTGGACCGGGGGAACCTCGGGTCAAGATGCCACAGTTTCTAACTATGGAGGGCCTGGGGGCCTGGACTCCTGGGTCTGAGGGAGGAGGGCCTGGGGGTCTGGACTCCTGGGTCGGAGGGAGGAGGGCCTCGGGGCCTGGACTCCTGGGTCTGAGAGAGGGAGGCCTGGGGCCTGGACTCCTGGGTCTGAGGGAGGAGGGGCTGGGGGGCTGGACTCCTGGGTCTGAGGGAGGAGGCACTGGGGGCCTGGACTCCTGGGTCTGAGGGAGGAGGGACTGGGGGCCTGGACTCCTGGGTCTGAGGGCGGAGGGGCTGGGGGTCTGGACTCCTGGGTCTGAAGGAGGAGGGGCTGAGGGGCTGGGGGTCCTGGACCCTCCATCTGAGGGAGGAGGGGCTGGATGCCTGGACCCGAAGGTCTGAGGAAGAAAGGGGGTCCCTGATAGGCCACTGCGGCCATTGAGACTTGGGGTGGGGCCCAAGCCTCCATTTTGCAAGGCCCTCCCCTCCCCACCCTTTTCTGGGCTGGCTGCTTAAGGGCTGGTATAAAGGACTTGTTTCCTGCTGAAAAAGCAGAAAGAGATTACCAGCCACAGACGGGTCATGAGCGCGGTATTACTGCTGGCCCTCCTGGGGTTCATCCTCCCACTGCCAGGTGAGTGATGAGCCCAGCCTGGAGGAGATTCCCTGCTGAGATGGATTTGCTCTTGCCACTCCAGGAGTGCAGGCGCTGCTCTGCCAGTTTGGGACAGTTCAGCATGTGTGGAAGGTGTCCGACCTGCCCCGGCAATGGACCCCTAAGAACACCAGCTGCGACAGCGGCTTGGGGTGCCAGGACACGTTGATGCTCATTGAGAGCGGTGAGAAGGCCCTGGCGTGCAGAGACCCCGCCCCATCCTCGCTTGCCTCCCTCTTTCGGTCCAGGACCCCAAGTGAGCCTGGTGCTCTCCAAGGGCTGCACGGAGGCCAAGGACCAGGAGCCCCGCGTCACTGAGCACCGGATGGGCCCCGGCCTCTCCCTGATCTCCTACACCTTCGTGTGCCGCCAGGAGGACTTCTGCAACAACCTCGTTAACTCCCTCCCGCTTTGGGCCCCACAGCCCCCAGCAGGTGCCTGCGGGAGGGTCGGGAGGAGAGGGAGGGTGCCCCCTCACTCTGTCTGTCACTTTCCTAGACCCAGGATCCTTGAGGTGCCCAGTCTGCTTGTCTATGGAAGGCTGTCTGGAGGGGACAACAGAAGAGATCTGCCCCAAGGGGACCACACACTGTTATGATGGCCTCCTCAGGCTCAGGGGAGGTAAGCCTGGGACATCGGGGTCCCTGTGGGGACACTGACTCTCCCTCGCTCCCCCTTTCTGCAGGAGGCATCTTCTCCAATCTGAGAGTCCAGGGATGCATGCCCCAGCCAGTTTGCAACCTGCTCAATGGGACACAGGAAATTGGGCCCGTGGGTATGACTGAGAACTGCGATATGAAAGGTGAGTCCTGCCCCTAGGCTGTGCCCTGGACTGCTTACACACACCCTGGGATTCCTCTCCCCAGATTTTCTGACCTGTCATCGGGGGACCACCATTATGACACACGGAAACTTGGCTCAAGAACCCACTGATTGGACCACATCGAATACCGAGATGTGCGAGGTGGGGCAGGTGTGTCAGGAGACGCTGCTGCTCCTAGATGTAGGTACGTGGACTGAGGTAGAAGACGAACACCTGGTCCCCAGCCCAGCTTTCCCTCTCACCCTCAGGACTCACATCAACCCTGGTGGGGACAAAAGGCTGCAGCACTGTTGGGGCTCAAAATTCCCAGAAGACCACCATCCACTCAGCCCCTCCTGGGGTGCTTGTGGCCTCCTATACCCACTTCTGCTCCTCGGACCTGTGCAATAGTGCCAGCAGCAGCAGCGTTCTGCTGAACTCCCTCCCTCCTCAAGGTATGGGATCCAGGGCCGTGGAGAAATGAGGCTCATGTACCCCCACCTTCCCTCTGCTCCCCAGCTGCCCCTGTCCCAGGAGACCGGCAGTGTCCTACCTGTGTGCAGCCCCTTGGAACCTGTTCAAGTGGCTCCCCCCGAATGACCTGCCCCAGGGGCGCCACTCATTGTTATGATGGGTACATTCATCTCTCAGGAGGTGAGTGCTGCAAGCAGGGCCCCAAGGATGAAGTGTCCTTTCTGACTTGGTCTTCTCCCTCTAGGTGGGCTGTCCACCAAAATGAGCATTCAGGGCTGCGTGGCCCAACCTTCCAGCTTCTTGTTGAACCACACCAGACAAATCGGGATCTTCTCTGCGCGTGAGAAGCGTGATGTGCAGCCTCCTGCCTCTCAGCATGAGGGAGGTGGGGCTGAGGGCCTGGAGTCTCTCACTTGGGGGGTGGGGCTGGCACTGGCCCCAGCGCTGTGGTGGGGAGTGGTTTGCCCTTCCTGCTAACTCTATTACCCCCACGATTCTTCACCGCTGCTGACCACCCACACTCAACCTCCCTCTGACCTCATAACCTAATGGCCTTGGACACCAGATTCTTTCCCATTCTGTCCATGAATCATCTTCCCCACACACAATCATTCATATCTACTCACCTAACAGCAACACTGGGGAGAGCCTGGAGCATCCGGACTTGCCCTATGGGAGAGGGGACGCTGGAGGAGTGGCTGCATGTATCTGATAATACAGACCCTGTCCTTTCTCCCAGTGCTGGGATTTCTCCATGTGAGGGGGCAGCAGGACACCCAGGGATCTAGCGTGGGGGAGGAGAGGAGCCTAATGAGAAAATGACCATCTAAAGCCTGCCCTTCATTGGTCTGGTTCACGTCTCCAAACCAGCTTGGATGGTAGCAGAGACTTCAGGGTGCTCCAGCCAAACGTATTTGGGCATCACCATGACCTGGGAGGGGAAGATGCACTGAGACGTATGAGGCTTCCAGCCTAGCAGCCAGGGCCCTAGCACAAACAGGAGGCTCGCCCCATCTGAGCAACTGCAGGAGAGGTTAGTACAGTCATGCATTGCTTAACGACAGGGACGTGTCGTTAGAAATGTGTCGTTAGGTGATTTTATGACCATAGGAACATTGTAGCGTGCACTTACACCAACCCAGATGGTACAGCCCAATACACACCCAGGATGGACGCTAGAGTCGACTGCTCCTAGGCTACAAGCCTGCAGTGCATGTTATGGTGTGAATACTGCAGGCAATCTTAACACCACGGCAAGTATTTGTGCATCTACACACATCTAAACATAGAAAAGGTACAGCATAAATACACTATTGTCATCTCAGCAGACCACCGTTCTATACGCAATTCGTCGCTGACCC